TTTAGAGAAGTTATAGGATTTTAAAGAGGCAGGTGCCCTAGGATTTAACACAAACAGTTCAGGTAAGAAACCTAAAGTCGGCCTGGTGCGGTACGTCACGCCTGTAATCCCAGCACTTTGGAAGGCCGAGGCAGGTGGATCACTTGAGGACAGGAGTTCAAGACTAGCCTGGCCAACATGGTGAAAGACCGTCTCTACTAAAAATACAAAAATTAGCCAGGCGTGGTGGCACGTGCCTGTAATCCCAGCTACTCTGGAGGATGAGGCAGGAGAATCGCTCGAACTCGGGAGGCGGAGGTTGCAGTGAGCCGAGATCACACCATTGCACTCCAGCCTGGGTGACTGAGCGAGACTCCGTCTCAAAAACAAAAACAAAAATAAACCTAAAGTCCAAAAAAGTAAAATAATTTGCTCACTACAGATAATTTAGTTTGGTGTTGGGCCTAGATTCTAGGTTTTGTGAGTCAGGTGCAGCGTTCCTGGCACCACAGTATTTGCCCTACCACAGAGGGTCAACCTGGATTATCCCGAGTTCTTCCAACTCTGCGCTTCCTCCCAGGTTGGTGTTTCATGAGTAAGTCTGAGATCAAGCTGGCTTTTGAGCTTCTGTTTTTTTTTTTAATCAGTGTGTAACACCAACACCCACCGAAACCAAACGGCTCTGGGCAGAGGACACAGCCATTCACGCCCCCTGCCAGGAAAAGCTGCAGCTGACACAGGCTCCTACAGCGTCGGCGGGCCACGTGCGGGAGGAGGGGCCGCCTTCTGGTTGGCGCCCGGTGTCCGTTCCTCCTATCGGCGTAGGCCCCGCGAGGAAGACAAGGGCGCGCCCTGGCTGGGAGGGCGTGGCCAGAGACCTGTCCATCACCGAGTCCACGAGTGGCAGCACCTACCACACCGCAGTACCTTGGCGAGGCGGAGCAGGGGCAGGCAGGTCGCGGAAGGGGGAGGCGGAGCAAGGCCGGCGGGAGCCAATCGGCCTGGCGGCACGAGGGGGCGGGGGCGGGGTCAACGCGCGCGACCCAAACACACGGGCCGGGCGCACCCTGCAGCCGCGCCGCTCCGCGGCCTTCCGGCGCGGGGCCGGGGAACCTCCTCCCCATCTGCGCACCCCCCGCCTTCGCGGCCCAGATCCTCCCGCCAGCCCGGCCCCTCCTTCGCAGGGGGAGCGAGGCGACGGTTGCCGGGAAGCGCGCGCCACCTCTCCCTCCCATTTTTCGTTCTCCCCTCGCGCGCCACCCGTTTTTCCTCTTTCTCCGTTAATAACAGCTGGGTGGCTGGGGGAGGAGGGAAGGTGGCCCCGGCGGAGTCTGGGCGGGCGCCTCCCACTCAGCCGCCAGCCGCCGTGGGAGCCGGAGGATGGCGGCGGTAGCAGCGGCCGCCCGAGAGGAGGCGGTGCCGAGATCGGGGGCGCCGAGCGCGGCAGCAGAGAGCGGTAGCGGCCCGTCGTGGCGCACCAGAACCGAAACCAGCGGCAGCCGCACGGCCACTTGAGCCGCCCCTTCCTGCTGGAGCCAGCGAGGGGTGCCTGCAGCCGGGACCCCTTCCTCTCCGCGTCTCCTCGTCTCCCGCGCCCGCGTCAGGCCGTCGGCCTCGCCCGCCGCCCCAAGAAGAGCGCGCCGGGCGCCGACTGCCCCTCTGGACGCCGGGCGGCGGCCCTGGACGTGCGGGGGCCTCTCTGGGCCGGCCGCGGCGCCTGGGCCCTGCCCTCTAGCTCCCGCGCTCGCTCCCGCCCTCCCGGCTCTCGGGGCGCAGCGCGCGGGCCCGGCCCGGGGCAGGGCGGACATGGGCGCCAAACAGAGCGGCCCGGCCGCCGCTAACGGCCGCACGCGCGCGTACTCGGGCTCGGATCTACCTTCCAGTAGCAGCGGAGGCGCCAATGGGACCGCGGGCGGCGGCGGGGGCGCTCGGGCCGCCGCCGCGGGGAGGTTCCCGGCTCAGGTGCCCAGCGCGCACCAGCCCAGCGCCTCCGGCGGCGCCGCGGCGGCCGCGGCGGCCCCGGCAGCCCCGGCGGCCCCGCGCAGCCGCTCCCTCGGCGGGGCCGTGGGGAGCGTGGCGTCGGGGGCCCGCGCGGCGCAGTCCCCCTTCAGCATCCCGAACAGCAGCAGCGGCCCGTACGGCTCGCAGGACTCGGTGCACAGCAGCCCTGAGGACGGCGGCGGCGGCCGGGACCGGCCGGTGGGCGGGAGCCCCGGCGGGCCGCGCCTGGTGATCGGCTCCTTACCAGCTCACCTCTCGCCGCACATGTTTGGAGGTACGGACCCCTCTCCGCGCACCCGCGCTCGGGTTAAGTAACTTGAGTTTCTTTTGTTTTTTAGGATTTAAGTGCCCTGTATGCTCAAAATTTGTATCCTCAGATGAAATGGATTTGCATCTTGTAATGTGTTTAACAAAGCCACGAATAACCTATAATGGTAAGTCCAATGGTTTAAAATAATATTTTAAGTATTGTCCTGAATTCATTTTCTCTTTCTTCAGAGGATGTACTGAGTAAAGATGCTGGGGAATGTGCAATATGCCTTGAAGAATTGCAGCAGGGAGATACTATAGCACGACTGCCTTGTCTATGCATATATCATAAAGGGTAAGTTCACCAAGTTGGTATTAGAGTAAAAGATCTCAATTTTTCTGGTTTTGTTCCTTTCTAGCTGCATAGATGAATGGTTTGAAGTAAATAGATCTTGCCCTGAGCACCCTTCAGATTAAGCGTCAGCTTCCTGTTTTATAGGTAATTTTTTTTGTAATTACTTTTTAAAGCGTCAATGTTCATGGGGAAATCTATTTTTACACAGGTTTTCTTGTCTTGACAAGATGCTTGAAAAACCAAGAGGATATGAAAATCTGTCTCTGGAGAAACAAAGACGCAGGCATACTCAGCCAGAAATCTGAGTTTTGTGAGACTTGGTAATACAGAGATGGACAATCGTACTGGGGTAAAAAAACCCTGCTGAAGAGAGGACAGTGACCACAGAACTCAGTGTACCAAACATGCATACAAAGGACACACAGGGATTTTGAAAATGCTGCACATCCCTTAATAGTCATCTACATAGGTAATACTGATAAACATTTTGTATTCAGACGCCAAAGTTAACTGATTTAAAAGTTGATTTACTTTTTATTAAGTTCTCCAGAGCTGCACAACTAGTTATGTTTTGATTTGTTTTGTTTTTTAATTTGGGGTCTCTTTGTTTTCCCCAACATAATGTTCATAATGTTTCTGCATTCATCTGTTCTTAAATTGAAAAACATATAATTTACTTCTTATAAATTGAAGTCTTAAATGTGAAACCAAGAAATGTAATCAAGCAGTAAAAACATCTGAATGTAGACCATGATCTCAAGTTCTTCCATTTTCTCCCCCACGAGTGGAAAATAGACTTCTACATAGGAAAGCTAAAATATGTTAATATTTTTAAATTAAAGGTTTAATATCAGAATGCAGTCCAAAGAGCAAATCATATTACATAATTACATTTTAATTAAATATAGAATATTCTACTGAATTGCAATTTATTAAATATTCTTATCCTCTTAAATAAAACTGCTCAACAGTTAATCAGCAGTGAATCATCTTGCAGCTATGCAATTTAAAAAAAATACAGATTACCAATTTCAAGTGCTGCCAGCTAAAATAACTGTTTTAACGGGTATCTTTTGTTTGTTCTTTTCACTTAATTATTTTATTGTGCTTTGCATCTCCAGGCAGTTCTCTCACATTTGGGTAAAATGTTTAGCAGGCTGTAAACTTAAGAAAAGGGTAAAATAAAATTTTCTGGAGAGGAACTTGGAATTTGAGGGAGATTTTATATACCTTTAAAAACTGTAATTTAATTGGGATGCCAGGTTTATAGCAATTTGCAACTTTAATTTTCCAGATAATCTGGAGGTTAGCATTTGATAAATGATTTTTTAAAGTAGATATGAAGATTTTGTTAATTTATAATTTATTCATGTGTTATTACTGTAATTGAAAATGTTATAGACACTTTTAAATTCAGTTTGTGTAGAAAGAAATGTGTTAAACAAAATTATGTTAATAAATATTCCCACATAATACATCTGAATGGTTAAAAATACTGGAAGAGTTGTCAGGGCTACAATAGTGAATGTCCTTTTTTTTAATATCAAAAATATCGATAAGTAGGTTTTGTGTTTTCAACGTAGGGAAAATGTTATCAGTGAATAGGTGGTGTACTTTACTTGGTATAATTTAAAGTTGCACAGTAAGTACTGTTTCCTTATTTTAATCTTTCTTTACTCATAATGTATTTAAGAATTTGCTGTTTTATTTAACGCTGCTACTCTTAATCTTCTCTAAATTTTTCCCCCTACTTTCTTGCTTCTGTTTCACATTTTTTAAAAGGGCAAGTACAGGAGCAACTGCTGCTACCCAGAAAAATGTGTGTATTATAAATAATTAAAGAGTTTTTAATTGCTTTCTGTATGATTCCAGCTCAGATAACATTTTCCCTGAAG